AAGATTTTTTTCTCCCCCCTCCCGCTGAAGTGCTGGGGTTGTGTGCTTCCACGTACATCTGGGATACCATTATATTTACAAACAGAGGTCTCATAGCCTGTGTCAATGAGCGGGAACGTTGGGGAATTTGGACCCCAATTTCTTGTTCTTCTGCACTTGACCTTGCCTTCCAATTCGTTATGAAATACATTGACTAGTTTTGCTTCTTCCATTCTACAAATCATGCGAATTTTCTATACTAAACTGTGTTTTCCCAGAGGCAGTGTAGGAGGGAGTCAGCTGGACTTGGTTTCCAGGCAATGAGAGGCTCCCAGGTCGATCCCATTAAGGCAATGCCCTCATTTTGAATAGCAGATGACCGGGACCCCTCCTCCCCCACACACCTGAATTGGAAAATTGGCTCGGCTTTGTACAAGCCCTTGCCCTTAGGCTGTCCATAAAATAGGAACAATACTGAAGACAATCCTGTAAGCTACAAAAGCAAAGGCTCCGGCGCGTAGTAGGTCCGTCTCCTCCTCCCGCCGAGGGACGCCAGAGTTAAGGAGCTTCTTGCTGGGAAGGGGTCCCTCCTTTCAGCCGGAACCTGACCCGCAGAATGTATCGGAAATGTGAGCAGCCCTAGTATCCCTTCCCCGTCGACGCTCGGTGAAAAATCGATCGACGACCGAGGGCGCGCAGTCCCTTCCCCTCACACCCGCCAGCGCCAGGGGCGCGGTCGCCTCCCTGGCCTCCGCGCCCGCGGCTTGGGGCCTCAGGAGAAAGCGAGACTCCGGGGCGCGCCGGCGGCGGTGGCTTTCTGTATCCTCGCGGGTCCCTAGCCCCGCGTCCGCGTGCGCGGCGGCCTCGGGGGCGCGGCGGGAGCGGGCGTGGCGAGCGAGCCGGCCTTCCTGCTGCAGCTGCTCCCCCGGCGGCCGGGCGGAGAGTGCGGATTGCGCGCGCTCGGGGCGGGGGAGCGGGCGCGCGCGAGGCTGCCGGGCTCGCGCCGCGCCGCGCCGCCTAGTCCCCGCCGGGCCGCCCGCCCCGCCCCTGGCCTCCCGCGAGCTGCGCACCGCCGGCCGCTGCCCCAGCTGCCCGAGCCCGCGCCCTCGTCCGCGCGACCCGGCGGGGGGCTCCAGGCCGGCAGCATGAGCGGCGGCGGCGACGTGGTGTGCACCGGCTGGCTGAGGAAATCGCCTCCCGAGAAGAAGTTGAGGCGCTATGTGAGTGCGGGCGCGGCCGCCCAGGGGCGGGCCCCTCTTCTTACTCCTTCCTGATATGATTTAGGCCTGGAAGAAACGCTGGTTTATCCTGCGGAGTGGCCGGATGAGCGGTGACCCAGATGTTCTGGAATACTACAAGAACGATCACTCCAAGAAGCCTCTGCGGATCATCAACCTGAACTTCTGTGAGCAGGTAGATGCAGGCCTGACCTTTAACAAGAAGGAGCTGCAGGATAGTTTTGTGTTTGACATCAAGACCAGTGAACGCACCTTTTACCTGGTGGCTGAGACAGAAGAGGACATGAATAAGTGGGTCCAGAGCATCTGCCAGATCTGTGGCTTCAATCAGGCTGAGGAGAGCACAGGTATGAGAACGCACACAGATCTTTCTCATAGGTTTTCATTCACAGAGCTATTTCTCCTTTTCAGACTCCCTGAGAAATGTTTCCTCAGCCGGTCATGGCCCCCGCTCTTCTCCAGCTGAGCTCAGCAGCTCTAGCCAGCACCTTCTCCGAGAGCGCAAGTCCTCAGCCCCATCACACTCCAGCCAGCCAACTCTGTTCACGTTTGAACCCCCTGTGTCAAACCACATGCAGCCCACCTTGTCCACCAGCGCACCTCAGGAGTATCTCTACTTGCACCAGTGCATAAGCCGAAGAGCAGAAAATGCAAGGTAGGAGGCTGCCACAGCCATTAGGTGGGTTACCCTCCTGCCCTTTCCCTTCTTTCTCTTTTAGGAGTGCCAGCTTCTCTCAGGGCACCAGAGCCTCTTTTCTCATGAGGAGTGACACAGCTGTACAAAAACTTGCCCAGGGCAATGGACACTGTGTCAACGGGATCAGTGGTCAAGTCCATGGCTTCTATAGCCTTCCCAAGCCGAGCCGGCACAATACAGAATTCAGAGACAGTACCTACGACCTCCCCCGCAGCCTGGCCTCCCATGGCCACACCAAGGGCAGCCTCACAGGCTCCGAGACAGATAATGAGGATGTGTACACCTTCAAGACGCCCAGCAACACCCTGTGCAGGGAGTTCGGGGACCTCCTGGTAGACAATATGGATGTTCCGGCCACCCCACTCTCAGCCTACCAGATCCCTAGGACATTCACTCTGGACAAAAACCACAATGCCATGACAGTGGCCACTCCTGGGGACTCAGCCATAGCTCCCCCACCCCGCCCCCCCAAGCCAAGTCAGGCAGAAACACCTCGATGGGGCAGTCCTCAGCAGAGACCGCCAATCAGTGAAAATAGCAGATCTGTCGCTGCCACCATCCCCAGACGCAACACCCTCCCTGCAATGGACAACAGCCGACTTCACCGAGGTCAGTATAAGTCCTAGCTGAGACTCAGAGGGTGAGTACTTATGAATCCTCCTTCCTCTGTCAGCTTCTTCCTGTGAGACCTACGAGTACCCACAGCGTGGTGGAGAGAGTGCAGGCCGGTCTGCTGAATCCATGAGTGATGGAGTTGGCTCTTTCCTGGTGAGTGTGGGTTAACCCAAGGGTCCTCAGGCAGCTGTATTTCTTTCACTGTTCCTCTCCCTAGCCAGGGAAAATGATTGTGGGCCGATCGGACAGCACCAATTCTGAAGACAACTATGTGCCCATGAATCCAGGTTCTTCCACCCTGTTGGCCATGGAACGAGCAGGTGATAATTCCCAGAGCGTCTACATCCCAATGAGCCCAGGGGCCCATCACTTTGACTCACTTGGCTACCCATCAACAACCCTTCCTGTGCACCGAGGCCCCAGCAGAGGAAGTGAGATTCAGCCACCCCCTGTCAACCGCAACCTCAAACCTGATCGGAAAGGTAAGTCCATTCTTTCCCCTGTCCCATCTCTGGCTGATTACCAGACTTTCTTTTCCTGCTCCAGCAAAGCCAACACCACTTGACCTGAGGAACAACACCGTCATCGATGAACTCCCCTTCAAGTCACCTATCACCAAGTCTTGGTCTAGGGCCAAGTAAGTGCGTATGTGTGGGGGTGGGAGCTTGGTCCCCAGTGTTAACTCTTCCTTCCCACAACAGCCACACCTTCAACTCCAGCTCCTCCCAGTACTGCCGCCCCATCTCCACCCAGAGCATCACCAGCACAGACTCAGGAGACAGCGAAGAGAACTATGTCCCTATGGTGAGTCCTTCGGGCTTCGCTGGAATGACGCCAGTCACTCACAGTTTTTTCCTCCTCGTGACAGCAAAACCCAGTGTCTGCATCTCCCGTTCCCAGTGGCACGAACAGTCCTGCCCCTAAGAAGAGCACCGGCAGCGTTGATTATCTGGCCCTGGACTTCCAGCCGAGCTCCCCAAGCCCCCACCGCAAGGTGCCTGGAGTAGAGTTGGGGGGGCAGTAAGAGCTACTCCCTCTTTCCCACTCTGTCCCCTCAGCCATCTACTTCATCCGTCACCTCTGATGAGAAGGTGGACTACGTTCAGGTGGACAAGGAGAAGACCCAGGCCCTGCAGAACACCATGCAGGAGTGGACAGACGTGCGGCAGTCCTCAGAGCCTTCCAAGGGTGCCAAGCTGTGATGAGAGGGCCACCGCAGAGCCCAGGAGGCAGCATCTCCAGAGCTGGCCCTTCCCATCTCCCCTCTCCCCTCTCCCGTTCTTCCTCCCATCCACCTCCTCTCTACTCTGCCAGTCTCAGCCTTCAAAGCACTTGACATCAGGGACCCTGAACCCTTCCCCTGGGAGGTGAGGGCCTGATCAAGGCACCTCCTCTGCCCACTCGGGGCCCAGCTGTGATTTTTATCAGTAATGGCCATGCCTCCACCCACCTTAGTTAGGAGCTACTTCCAAAAAGCATCCTTCAGCCTCTTCCTGTCCTTTAGACCTGACTCTCTACCAGATGTTTGGAGGGAAGGGCTGGGGCTCTGAGCCAGATTCCACACCTCACGTTCAGTCACAGCCCTCAGCTATCTTCCCTCCGGCCACTGGGCTACCTCTCCTTCAGTCCCAGAAGACAAGTCTCACCAACCCAGGGAGTCAAGGACCAGCAAACCAAAGTGGATAATGGACTTTTTCATTCCTGTTTTTCTTGGCAGGAGAGAAGCAAGGCCACTAAAAGAGGAGATGGTGGAGACGGAGGCTCAGCAGTGGTCTTGAGGGGTAAAGGACTTAGATGCCCAGATGAAGAGGGAAAGCTGACATCTGCAGGGAACCCACTTTGAGGCTGAGGCCATGGCAGGACAGCTGCTGTGGGGTGCAGAGGCAGAAGATGAAGGACAAAAGGAAGGGAAAACTGATGGCCAACCTAGAGCAGCAAGGAGCAGGGCTTGGAGCTCGGGTGGTGGAGATGACAAGGACACTGTGGGGTCTGGGTCCCCAGAACTCTGGAGCTACAGGCCACTCTAGGCCCAAGGGCTAGTCCTCTTCCCCAGTCCCCTCAGAGGCCCCCGCCAGCCCCACCTTGAAAGCAGCATACAGGGGAAGGCTTGGACCAAGCTGGGCGACCAAGCACATGGGGCAGGAACACATGGTAAAGGGGTGGGGAATATGGGAGGGAGTGTGGTGTGGATGGGGGTGATGCAGGGACTGAGGGGAACCCTGGGACAGGCACAGGCTGGGCAGAGGCACAGGGCAGTGCAGGGGACTCTGCAGTGGGGTCGGGAAGTGAGTTTCTTTGCAGTGAGCAGTGCAGTGGAAGTCGGGCACAGAGGTAGCAGACAGATGTGAAGCAGTGGTGAAGGCCATGTAGCAAGTGGGGAAATACATCCAAAGGGCCTGGGAGTTGGGGGGTGCCCAACGCAATCCTTGGGGGTGCAGGGTGGAGCAGAAAGTGAAGGAGGGACACGTGCAAGAGTGGTGTGCATGGTGGTGTGACATGAGGACCGTTCCTAGGATGGGACAGTGGGTCAGGCAGGACAAGGAGAAAGCAGGGCAGAATGATGCCTAGAGGACCACATCAGGCATGGCTGACAGCTTGTGCCCATGGGCTGTGGCGTATGTCAGATCGCAGGGTAGGAACGAGTCTGGCCTGGTGCCGGCCCAGTGTTTCCTCAGCTCATCCGCCCTCTGTTGCTCCCTAGCATTCCAGGAGCCATCTTGGACTCTCCTCCCCAGGTTTGAAAGGCCATCAGATTAGCAGGGACGGGGTGTAGGGCATCACCCAAGGTTCCTTCTCTTAAACTAAGGGTGGGGGATCTGAATGTTTTTATGTTGACTGTTCTTGACTAAATTTTCAAGAGTTTCAGAAGCAACAGGACAGACCAGACGTTTCATTCTACCCTGGGGCGAACAGAACTTCTTCCTCCCAAACAATGACTTCCTGCCATGTTTGATGGGGACAGCTACCACTGTCCTCTGCCCCCATTCCCCTTTCAGCTCCCATGAGCATGCATAGTTCACCAGACCAATGGCCTAGCCATTCTCTAAGTCCCATCCTGGAAGAAGTTATTTCTTCAAGAGCTGCACCTCTCCTCCTAGCATTAGTTTAGATCAACTCAAGGAGTATTTATTAATGGCTGCTGTCTCCAGTTTCTGGGGTTAAGCACTAAGGACACAAGAATCAATCAGACCTTCTCCCTGAACTTAAGATAGCCACAATCAGAAAAAGGACAAGGACATGAGACAGTGGTGATGGCCATCAGACAGAGACTTCAAATGCTGATGGAGGGCAGAGGAAGTACTTAGGGAGGTTGGTGTCAGAGGCAGGAGTGGGGGATCAGGGAAGGTGGATTCTAGGAAAAGGGAGTGCCTGAGGTAGGCCTTAGAAGGGGATGAGTCAGATTTTTACAGAGGAGGAGGGCAGGGCTTGGGTCCAGTGGAGGAAGAAGGAAGGAGAGGCTTGGAAAGCCTTGTGTCTTGGGAACAAAAGGCCTTTGAGCATATGGGTCCAGCCACTCAGAAGTGTAGGGGCCATGCCTTGGTGTTCCAATAAGTGAATGGAAGCAGTGGTGGTAGCTACACTGGGCAGAGTTGGCAGGGTGCTGGTTCACTCTGCCCAGCCCTGAATGTGTGCCTTAAAGGCCCCCTACAAGGGGCCCCATACGACAGAGCTTTTAACTGGTGCCTTCCCTGTACCCGCAGCAGCCACAAGTGGGCCCAGACTATTGCAGCCTCCCATAAACATGTGAGCATGTTCTGAGTGTGCCATGATGTGAGTGGACCTGGCTGGAATCTTCGGAGAGCGACTGAGGTGTTCAAATCGAATCTCCCAGGAGGCTTCCTTCCAGCCCCCTATTCTGGTAACTACCAGGAGGCTTCCTTCCAGCCCCCTATTCTGGTAACTACCAAAATCCCTCGGGTGCAAGTGTAGGGGTAGAGATGGAAGGATGAGAGGTGAAATTGACCTTTTGAAAGCAAAGCTCTGGCTCACAGGCCCCAAACTACCAGCCGTATCTAGCATATCCCCACCCTCCACCCACTACCTCCTCCAACAAAGGAGTCAACTCAGTTGAAAAAACTGGTCCTTTGGCCTATCCATGGGTCAAAGTCCACCTCTCCTGGGGGCCTGGAGAGGACTGAGCCTACGGAAAGGGGATACCTTCCCACTCAGCACTGCTTCACACAGGCCCCCTGCCTGGGGCTCTCCAAGGAGCCTTCTTCACCCACTTCCAGCTCCACTTCTGCAAGGTTAAGTCAAGTGAGAACGATGAGAAATAGGGAGATGGTGTCTCCTTAAGTCCTTGATCTGCCTGTCTGTGGAATGGGAGGTTGGATTAGCTGCGCTGAGGTCCCATCCACAGCTGGTGCTCAGCTGCTTGAAGGGGAGACTCCCTCCTCTGTAACTTCTTTCTGGGGGATTGGGGTGGGCAGTACCTATCCCCAGTCCCCTCCTAGCTTGACTTTAGTGGTTTCCAATGTAGAAGTTAACAAAGTATGCCCCATTCCTGTGACAAAAGCACAACCATTCTGAAGTTACTGGAGCATGGGCTCAGCTCATCCTCCCTCTGGCCCCTTCTCCCATGGGGACATCTCGGCCCAGCACCCCTATCCCATTTCCAGAGTTCTTCCTTCCCCATCTGGGCCTTCATAAAATGCAGGGGAAGCCAGACTGGTCTCAGGAGCGCTAAAGCCCTTCCGTGGGGGGTCGTCTTTCTGGGACTAGCCCTGCTGTTTAGGACCTGGGACCACAATGGGGTACCTGCCGAGGGGGTCCCCAAGAGATCCAGGCTGTCATGTGATTTATGGTGGCATGTGTTGTGTATTTGTTGGCTACTTGTGTCTTGAAATCTAGAATTATTTCACGCAGAATTGTCACTGTTTGTCAGGAAGAGAAAATGGGCTAGTGGAAGCCCAGTCTTGAGTTCTTGTCTTGTTACCATTTAAAATTGACATTTAATTTTCAAATCACTGTTGGTGCCTAATCACTTAAGTTATTAATTTATTCTGTTGTATTCTTTTTTTTAAATTGTAACATATTTATCCGGTGGGTGGGACAGGAGTGTGTTCAAGTGGGTCATGTTTTTGCTGTGGTGACACATGGTACAGGCTTGGAGCTTGCAGGTCCCTTTCTACTGTGGTGTTGGAGCAGGACAATAAAGTCCACTAGAAATGCACCCCAGAACCAGCTGCCGTGTCCATCTTGTCTTGAGGGGC